GACTTAGTGAGGTGAACTGTCAGCCCAGGTAGGGTGAAGAATGGCTGTGATAAAGGCGTGCAGCAGGGCAGCAATCACTTTACCCTCTGCAAAGGACACAGCTACCTGCCAAGGCTGGAACCAGGAAAACAATCTCAACCATAATTTAGATCTGATTATTATAATTTAGATCTGATTATTTATGCAGTGTCAACTAAGTCCTTGACTTACACTGCTACTATCTAAACTTACTTTTGTTGTATATCCATTTTGATCTCTATATTCACCCCTATTATTTTCAGAGAACCTTCAAACTATCCTAAGTAATTTTGCAGAAAAAGGCTATAAGGAAGAAGCAGTCAGGCCAAAGAGTCAGTAAACAAAAAGAAATGGTGGGCCACGTTTAGTCTTGATGCAAATGTGTGGGTTACAATCAGGGGTGGTGCTCATGGCTGAGCTTGGTAGTGGTTAAATACATGATCCAGACCCACTTGATTTTGAGGAAAGGACCAGTACAATCAATACTGCACATCTTGGTAAAAGGAGTTTGAGGAGATGGATCTGGGAGTTTAGGTCAGCTATGCTCAGGTGTACAAAAGCAACTCCCTGGGACTCCCATCCATACACAGGCCATTGAAACCTGACGTGTCTCTCTTACCCCCATTCCATTCCCCATCGATTCCGGAAGAAGAACTGGCATTTCTTCTGAGACAGCAAAGAACTCCTCCTAAGATTTCCTCTTTCCTAATTAGTTCTGTATGAAGTTTAACAAGAAAATCCCTCCAGGGCCGCCTCGAGGCCATGCACTCACGCAGTTTGGAAAGACGACCAGGGAAAAAGGATCTCAAACAAAAATTCTAGCTCGACGTCTGCCACTAAGTTGTCTAATTTTGGCCAGCATCAACTAAAGGCATACATAACACGGCCGTGCTCGGAATGCAAGGTGACCGCGAGGACCCAGAGGGCGCGCCATGCGAGCTCACAGGGCTGGGGGCCGCCTGGGCCCGCGCGTGCAGCCAGGGGCTTCCGGCCGCGGCCCTGGCGCGTGGTCTGCGCGCGCCCGGCCGTGCGTGCGGATGCGGGGAGGCTGCGTGTGTGCGCAGGGAGAGAACGCCGGCCACCTTCCCGCTTCCGAGCTGGGTGCGCGCCGAGCACAGGAGGTGAGTGAGAAGGGCGGCCCTGCAGGGTCTCCGAGGCGGTTGAGTCCTGCCACTGGGTGGAGGGTATAGCCACCGGACCCGCCTTTCCCGGAACGCGCCGTCCTCGGAAACGCCTAGACCCCGGCAGCTAGGCCGGGAGGCACCGCCCACTCCTCTAGAGCGGAGCGTGGCCCAGGTTGAGCCGCCGCACCGTGGGTCTCGGGTCTCGGTGACGAGCAGCTGCCCGCCTCCGGTGAGCGCGGGAGAAGGGGCCCAGTGGGGCAGTGGGCGACGCGGAGGGCCCAGGCCCAGGCCGCGGCCGCGCCGCATCCGCTGGTTGTCCACCTTGCCTTGCCCCAGGGTGCAATACCTGCCTTGCGTCGCCCGTGCCGCTCCAGCCACCGTCAAATCCGGGTAGCGACCCGGGGCGTTTGCAGCGGTGCCGAGGAAGAGGACGGGAACGGTGTTACGGTATTGGTGGGCCCCTAACAGGCCTGCGGCGATCATGATTTTGTTTCCTCTGCGTTTTGCACAGATTGCCTGCGTTTAGGAGGTGGCTGCGTTGTGGGAAAAGCTATCAAGGAAGAAATTGCCAAACCATGTCTTTTTTTCTGTTTTCAGAGGTAAGGAAAATTTGGGTTTGCAGTGTTCAACTGATAAGAGACTATGACTTTTTTCCCCTCATAGACTAAAATGTTCGTTCAAATGAATGGCCATTGGATAACTCCAGACCTGAAAATAAACACTGTTGTCAAAACAGCATCCAGGCCGGGCGCGGTGGCTCACGCCAGTAATTCCAGCACTTTGGGAGGCCGAGGCGGGCAGATCACCTCAGGTCGGGAGTTCGAGATCGGCTTGGCCAACGTGTCATATATATTTTTTTCTGTTCTTCTGTTCAGTAGTTCACAACAGATCTGAGTGTTTTAATTAAGCATGGAATACAGAAAACAACAAAAAACTTAAGCTTTAATTTCATCTGGAATTCCACAGGTAAGTTCATCTACTTTTAACTTATAAATTATTATTTTTTTCTTTTTTCTTGCTTGAAAAATAGAGACAAGGCCACTTTATGTTTCCCAGGCTGGACTGGAACCCCTGGGCTCAAATGATCCTCCTACCTAAGCCTGCAGAGTAGCGAGGACTTCAGGTGTGTGCCACCTCACCCGGCTCTAATAATATTGCCTGACTTTGTGATCTTTGCTCTGCTCCAGTTTTCTTAGCTCCCTGGACCCGGTTGACCTGTTGGCTCTTCCCGCTGGCTGCTCTATCACGTGGTGCTCTCCGACTACTCACCCCGAGTGTAAAGGTGTGTCTGCTTCTGCTGCATTCTTTGCTCCCAATATTAACCCAATCTTTGATAACTCTTCCAGAACCTTCGGCTCGCGTGCTTCTGAGCTGCTGTGGATGGCCTCGGCTCTCTGGACTGTCCTTCCGAGTAGGATGTCACTGAGATCCCTCAAATGGAGCCTCCTGCTGCTGTCACTCCTGAGTTTCTTTGTGATGTGGTACCTCAGCCTTCCCCACTACAATGTGATAGAACGCGTGAACTGGATGTACTTCTATGAGTATGAGCCGATTTACAGACAAGACTTTCACTTCACACTTCGAGAGCATTCAAACTGCTCTCATCAAAATCCATTTCTGGTCATTCTGGTGACCTCCCACCCTTCAGATGTGAAAGCCAGGCAGGCCATTAGAGTTACTTGGGGTGAAAAAAAGTCTTGGTGGGGATATGAGGTTCTTACATTTTTCTTATTAGGCCAAGAGGCTGAAAAGGAAGACAAAATGTTGGCATTGTCCTTAGAGGATGAACACCTTCTTTATGGTGACATAATCCGACAAGATTTTTTAGACACATATAATAACCTGACCTTGAAAACCATTATGGCATTCAGGTGGGTAACTGAGTTTTGCCCCAATGCCAAGTACGTAATGAAGACAGACACTGATGTTTTCATCAATACTGGCAATTTAGTGAAGTATCTTTTAAACCTAAACCACTCAGAGAAGTTTTTCACAGGTTATCCTCTAATTGATAATTATTCCTATAGAGGATTTTACCAAAAAACCCATATTTCTTACCAGGAGTATCCTTTCAAGGTGTTCCCTCCATACTGCAGTGGGTTGGGTTATATAATGTCCAGAGATTTGGTGCCAAGGATCTATGAAATGATGGGTCACGTAAAACCCATCAAGTTTGAAGATGTTTATGTCGGGATCTGTTTGAATTTATTAAAAGTGAACATTCATATTCCAGAAGACACAAATCTTTTCTTTCTATATAGAATCCATTTGGATGTCTGTCAACTGAGACGTGTGATTGCAGCCCATGGCTTTTCTTCCAAGGAGATCATCACTTTTTGGCAGGTCATGCTAAGGAACACCACATGCCATTATTAACTTCACATTCTACAAAAAGCCTAGAAGGACAGGATACTTTGTGGAAAGTGTTAAATAAAGTAGGTACTGTGGAAAATTCATGGGGAGGTCAGTGTGCTGGCTTACACTGAACTGAAACTCATGAAAAACCCAGACTGGAGACTGGAGGGTTACACTTGTGATTTATTAGTCAGGCCCTTCAAAGATGATATGTGGAGGAATTAAATATAAAGGAATTGGAGGTTTTTGCTAAAGAAATTAATAGGACCAAACAATTTGGACATGTCATTCTGTAGACTAGAATTTCTTAAAAGGGTGTTACTGAGTTATAAGCTCACTAGGCTGTAAAAACAAAACAATGTAGAGTTTTATTTATTGAACAATGTAGTCACTTGAAGGTTTTGTGTATATCTTATGTGGATTACCAATTTAAAAATATATGTAGTTCTGTGTCAAAAAACTTCTTCACTGAAGTTATACTGAACAAAATTTTACCTGTTTTTGGTCATTTATAAAGTACTTCAAGATGTTGCAGTATTTCACAGTTATTATTATTTAAAATTACTTCAACTTTGTGTTTTTAAATGTTTTGACGATTTCAATACAAGATAAAAAGGATAGTGAATCATTCTTTACATGCAAACATTTTCCAGTTACTTAACTGATCAGTTTATTATTGATACATCACTCCATTAATGTAAAGTCATAGGTCATTATTGCATATCAGTAATCTCTTGGACTTTGTTAAATATTTTACTGTGGTAATATAGAGAAGAATTAAAGCAAGAAAATCTGAAGTATTGTCTTGTTTTTAAAAAATACAGTTCCTAGTGTTTTTAGAAGTCACTTAATTTGTCTCATTTTTCCACCTGGAAATTAGGAATAATGTAGAATGCAAGGCAGTAATTTCCTTTTGGAAAGGACTCTGAAGGCAGAAAAGAAGGGAGAGAACCTCATGGGCAGAATATTATAAAAAGAGTGTCATATTCCAGCATTTGAATTGGAAAGAGAAGAGTGAAGATCCAAGTTGCATTATTAATCTGCCCTGTGTTTTTTCCTTTTAACAATCAGTTTGAGCTGCTGCTGTTATGAGTTTCTCATCAAGATGAAAGCCCTAATATGTAAAGTCAAATCCGATTTAAATTTTGTGCTTTTATAGAAAGAAATTTCTTCATAGACGTGGTGATATATCATTTGTTGGACCTGCTAATAGTAGGTCAAAGGGGAGCACTCCTTGCCCCCTGTTCCTGGGTTTATGCAGTTTTCTTTTTAGAGTTTATATAGGGCAAGTGGTTCTTTTTCTCTGAATTACAGGATGGAAAAAGGTCATATCCTTTGTCAGGAAATATAAACTTGAAAGTATGTAGTCAGCTCTTGTAATACTCATATTTATGATTGTCCTATATGAAAAACAACTTCAGTTAAAACTATAATGTGTGATTCTGTATAACAAGGTGATGTCTGTTTCCCAGGGCTCAGACCTAATCCAGTTATAATAAAATCAATTAAATGAAATATTCTATAGAATCGATCTATGCCCTTGTTAATCTCCATCCATATAGGAGTCACGTTCTTTAAGACAGATGGTGGTAGTTATTTTTGTGGCATGGTTAGATTTGACTGGTTTTGCAGAAGATTACAGTTATGTACTGCATAATGACATATACAATAGTGGTCCCATAAAATTATAATGGAGCAGAAAATCTATTGCCTCATGATGTTTTAGCCGTTTTAATGTCATAGCCTAGTGCATTACTCACGTGTCTGTGGAGATGCTGGTGTAAACAAACCTACTACACTGCCAGTTGTATAAAAGTACAGCACATTCAGTTATGTACAGTATGTAATACTGATAATGACAATAAATGACACCGGTTTGTGTATTTACTTTTTATAATTAGAGTGTTCTATTCCTACTTATTAAAAAAA